GAAAGGTGGCGTTGAGTATAGGGATAGAATAATGCGGACACCAGATGCCTGGGATACAATAATGCTGACACCAGATGCTTTGGCGGGAAGGGCCGAGTGACAGGATGGGCGCGCTGGTGGGGAGTGGAAGGACACCTTCGGAGAAGCAGGCTATGGAAGCACGAAAGGAGAAACCGGCTATGGAAGCACGAAAGGAGAAACCTGGACGGCCAAAGGGCGTAGAGCTGGAGAAACCGGGCTTCGTCCGGGGCACTGACGTGGACAGGTTAAGCGGGCGCTGCCCCCAGGTGGCTGGCGCCCCGACCTCCGCTGTCCGGGAAGGCGTCGGTCCCCCTCCCAGCTGTCGCCCAGCCGGCCCCGCCTCCCCGGCGCCCTCCCAAGCCGGCCCTACTTCGCGCACCCGCCACGTGACGCTCCGCCCTCTTTGAGATCACATGATTTAACTCAAGTCCCGCAGTGTTCCTCCGCGCTGGCGTAGTCCCTACCTTTCCAACCTCCTCTCCAGTCCCTATTGGTCTACTCATTTTGGCACTTAAGCGTTCTGTAGATCTCTCCAAACATCTGTTTTCTTTTTGACTTCTTATTTCTGGAGATCATCTCCGCCACTTGGGTACTACTTTGTTTTGGTGTCAACGGCCGCCTTCAGCGTAGCAACACGGTTCGTGAATAGCTAACCTTGTAATTGTCCCTGCTGTTCCTCTACGTTGTTAACGAAAGGAACTTGGAGAACCAAGTCTCGTATGATGATTACCATCTTTTACTCCTCTTCAGCCCCAGCTTCCTTGAGGGGACGGTTGGGGAATAGGTTTAGAGTAATTTTCGATGAGCAAAAGCCAACCGTCTTTGCTACGTCGCCTGCGTAGCCCACAAATTGATTCCAAAGCGATTACGCTAATGGCGTGAGGGGGCCGGTCAGTTGGTGGTGCTACGCTAGCAGCGTTAGCGCCGCTGAGGTAGTGGCGTATCTTAGCGGGGGGGGCAGTCCCCGATAGTCGGGGGCGGGGTTGGTGAATAGGGAAGTGGCGCAAATTCGTGGATCGCTCCGCTGAATCCGCCCGCGCGTCGCCGCCGTCGTCGCCGCCCCCCGTCCCGGCCCCCCTGGGTTCCCTCAGCCCAGCCCTGTCCAGCCCGGTTCCCGGGAGGATGAAGTTCGTGTACAAAGAAGAGCATCCGTTCGAGAAGCGCCGCTCTGAGGGCGAGAAGATCCGAAAGAAATACCCGGACCGGGTGCCGGTGAGGACAGTAGCCAGGGCCGAGGGCGCGGGCTTCTGTCTCCTAATTTTCATCTCTTTATCAGGTGATAGTAGAAAAGGCTCCCAAAGCTCGGATAGGAGACCTGGACAAAAAGAAATACCTGGTGCCTTCTGATCTCACAGGTGGGAACCTGATCCAAGACTCAGGCTTGCTTTGTGACTTTCTTGCATCTTGTATCTTTTGCAGTTGGTCAGTTCTACTTCTTGATCCGGAAGCGAATTCATCTCCGAGCTGAGGATGCCTTGTTTTTCTTTGTCAACAATGTCATTCCACCCACCAGTGCCACAATGGGTCAGCTGTACCAGGTATGGTGACTGGGAAGTGGTGGAGGCTTTGGAGTTGCTGAACAGTTTTCTGCTTTCATCCCAGGAACACCATGAAGAAGACTTCTTTCTCTACATTGCCTACAGTGACGAAAGTGTCTACGGTCTGTGAAGCTGCTGCCCCTGAGCTGGAGGGGGGTCTCATTCTACAAAGAGAGAGGTGGCCCCCCTTTCTTGACCTCCTCCTCCTTCAAGCTCAAACACCACCTCCCTTATTCAGGACCGGCACTTCTTAATGTTTGTGGCTTTCTCTCCAGCCTCTCTTAGGAGGGGTAATGGTGGAGTTGGCATCTTGTAACTCTCCTTTCTCCTTTCTTCCCCTTTCTCTGCCCGCCTTTCCCATCCTGCTGTAGACTTCTTGATTGTCAGTCTGTGTCACATCCAGTGATTGTTTTGGTTTCTGTTCCCTTTCTGACTGCCCAAGGGGCTCAGAACCCCAGCAATCCCTTCCTTTCACTACCTTCTTTTTTGGGGGTAGTTGGAAGGGACTGAAATTGTGGGGGGAAGGTAGGAGGCACATCAATAAAGAGGAAACCACCAAGCTGAACTGAATTTTGCCTTGTGTTGCTCCCCTCGTCCCGCTGATTTTAAGTCTTTCCAAGGTGTCAGTGGGTTTCAGTGGTGGGGAAAGAAGAGTACTGGGTACAAGCTGGAGGGATAGAAGTATATTTTGGTTTATTCTGTTCATGTTGGGCTTTTCCCTGTCTGCAAAAAGAGGGTGCTTTTGTTGTGATGGAATGGAATACTGAGGATTATTTCTTGAAACTTTAGTTTTATAACACGCATGTGAAACTAAATGTTAAAAATGCTCATGTAAAAAAAAATTTTTTTTTACTGTGGGTTCCTGTGGAGAAAGTTCCGAAGTACCTGCTTTAGGTGAACATCCACATTTGCTAGAACATTCTAACTAAGATATTTTCATGTGTGCAAGCTAGTAAAACGGCTGTTCTCAGTTGCATGTCACTTGGCTAGACTTTTGCCGGTGTGTGG